GCGACTTTTTGGGGGGAGTGGGGGTGGGGAAGTGTCGCAGAGATGGAGTTGGGGGCAAAGGAGGGTGCGCAGGAAGATGGGATGGGGACGCCCCACTTAAGTTGTGTAGATCTCTCCTACACTTCTTCAAGCTGGCAAAGAAAGATAAATAGATATAGACAATAAATTTAAAATAAAGGCGCCTGTATATCTGTGCCAAAGCAAAGAGAAGACTTCTGAGGCTGCTGATAAAGGTGTATGAGATCCTGAGGTTCTACCCCTCCCACCCAGGGACCACCTTCCCCAGGCTTCCCCTACCCCAGATTTGGGGGGCAGAGTTGGCCAGTGGCAGAAGAACGCTCCCCTTCCCTCCTTCCCTCCCTGTATCTCAGCTTCCCCAGTCCCCTCCCACCCTCCCTCCCTCACCGCCCCTGCTGCTCCTGAAAGAAATACATACATACACACTATTTAAAAACGCATTTTTAAAAGCCACGTTCCGAACTGACAATCGCTGATCTCGGCTCGCGCAGAGACTGCGGGAGCGTCGGGGCCGACAGAGACGGATTACGTCAAGAAATAGTTCCTCCACCTACCTCGGTCGGCCTCCCCGCCCCTGCGGGGCTCCCGCGCCCAGCTCGGCCCTGGGGGTCCGAGAACCCTGGCTTCGGGGACTGGCATTTTCACCCCATTAAAAAATCCTCATGGTTGGGGGGAGGCCATCTGCTTATGGGTGGACATGGGCACAGGGGCTTCTCAGATGAGCTAGGAGCCGTCCTGAGGGGGTGACCGGTGCCTTGGGTCCAGAGTTCCGGACCCCCAGGAAATCGCAGGTCGCGGGGAGCAGCAGAGAGAAGGGGGTGGGAGAGGGGGAAAAGAAGGCAAGGAAAAAAAAGCCCCTGCGCATTGATCCGCGCCGTATTTTTGGGTAAATACGATCACGTGGGGGCCGGGGAGCCAATGAGCTGTGGGGAAAAGGCTGGAAAAATAATTACCTGACTTGATTGTTCTGTGAGCAGATAAAAAGTACATATACAGTTCATACAATAATCTTATGTATGTAAAACCCCGTTACGATGTCGGCGACGGGGCCCATCAGTAACTATTACGTGGACTCGCTCATCTCTCACGACAATGAAGACCTCCTAGCGTCCAGGTTTCCGGCCACCGGGGCTCATCCCGCCGCCGCCAGACCCAGCGGTTTGGTGCCGGACTGTAGCGATTTTCCGTCCTGTAGCTTCGCGCCCAAGCCGGCAGTGTTCAGCACGTCGTGGGCGCCCGTGCCCTCTCAGTCGTCCGTGGTATATCACCCGTACGGCCCCCAGCCCCACCTCGGCGCCGACACGCGCTACATGCGGACTTGGCTCGAGCCGCTGTCCGGCGCCGTCTCCTTCCCCAGCTTCCCGGCCGGGGGCCGTCACTACGCCCTCAAGCCGGACGCCTACCCCGGGCGCCGCGCGGACTGCGGCCCAGGGGAGGGCCGCAGCTACCCGGACTACATGTACGGCTCGCCCGGGGAGCTGCGCGACCGCGCCCCGCAGACACTGCCCTCGCCCGAGGCGGACGCGCTCGCCGGCAGCAAGCACAAAGAGGAGAAGGCCGACCTGGACCCCAGTAAGTTGGGAGCAATTTTCCTTTACAACCGGCCACTGACCCCTGCTTGTGTTTGGCCCTCCAGGCAACCCCGTGGCCAACTGGATTCACGCCCGCTCCACGAGGAAGAAGCGCTGCCCCTACACCAAGTACCAGACGCTGGAACTGGAGAAGGAGTTTCTCTTCAATATGTATTTAACCAGGGACCGTCGGTATGAGGTGGCCCGGGTTCTCAATCTCACCGAGCGGCAGGTCAAAATCTGGTTTCAGAATCGAAGGATGAAGATGAAAAAGATGAATAAAGAGAAAACCGACAAGGAGCAGTCCTAAACCCTACCCAGCCTGCTGCCTCAGCACAGCCAAGGGAAAAACAAAAACCCCACAAAATACCCCAACACAGGCGGGGGAGAGACGAAAAAGAAAAGGAAAGAGCAAGATAGACAAAAGCCAATCAGCTTAAAAAGAAAAACAAGGAAGGGGAAAAGAAAACTCTTGCGATTTGGGAGGGTTCAGTGTTGAGATATTGGTGTTTTAGAGTTAGTTCTACCCAGCGAGGAGGAGGCGGGGAGAGAAACTGCGTTCTCTTTCCCCAGCGCAACCGAAATAAATGACACATACAAATGTGATTTTTTTCCTCCTTTCTTCAGAGAAGCCAGTACTTGAATCGCTATATTTCTATTTTTTTTTCCCTGTATCGTATTTGGTCCAGGTCATCCCTCCCCGGGCCTGGGGCGCTCTGCGTGCAGATTTTGTACAAAAAAAAAAAAGACACACACACATACATGATAATGATTCCCAGCCCAGGAGCTGAGGGGTGAGGGCTGGGGACCATGCCGCGGGCTAGGTCGGGCCCGTGCAGGCCGGCGCCTTGGGCTGTACATAGTGTTCCCTCTCATCCCCAGGGTTCGTCCCCAGCGTCCGTCCTGTAACGTGCTTCTGTTTGTTATGGTAGAACAGCCCTGTGTTAATATATTGAAGTCACTTAACCAGAAACCCAACTGTATCCAGTTCTCGTTATTTCTCCT